GGGTTAAGAGTAGGTTTGTATTTAAAGAAATTAAAAAAAAAATAAAATCTATGCCTAAACAAAAACTTCAAGTGATTGCCATCCATAAAACAAGTATATAAATCCTTACTTTGATAAACTACATAGAAGATATTTTAAAATATGAATTTGAGAAGATTGTGATAATAAATTCCTTACAAGAAAAAAAAAAAAACCTCTTCCCCAAAATAAATTGCTACTTAAACGAAAACTGTACTTTGCGTCTTTCAAGCTGCTAGGGAGACAGTGGACACCAAGAAGAAATAAACGAAAATCCAAGGAACGCCTAATGTAGTGCTAACGTCCACAGTAAAACACAAAACAAAAAAAATTTATGAATTAAGACTCACAGAAGCGAATAAAATATTAGGTATTGCCTTTATTAGAATTGCAAGAGTTGCTAAAGAAATACTCAATTTGAATTACCGAATGCAGGACCGGAGAAGTCCTGCTGGCCCCACAAAGCTGGGTATTGAGGTTGTGAAGGTGTGACAGTTTCCCAGCCGGAATCAAATTTCTTCGGTTAGGGCTTGGTGGACGGCGAGTAGTTAGGGCCAATATAGTGTTCCTGGGTCCTCATTGGATCAGTCCCTTGACTCTTAGTGTATTTCCCTAAACCACCTATGAGCGCTTCACTCTAAAAAGACCTTCACTGATTGGATACTTTATCCTCACGTTGGACTCATTATCAGCCAATAGGAGGGCATAAGCGACAGAGGCGTCAGGTCACCTGGGAAGAGTCTGCAGAGCCTTTGCCCGCCAGCGCCTTCGCTCTTTGGCTCCCTGAGTTAGTCCGGTTGCTTGCGATCGCCGCGGCCGGGGCTGCGAACCGAAGGGCTCGCTCCGCGCCGCCTGGGTCTCTACCTCATCCGTAGGTGTGGCCCTGATGGTGTGGCAGGCTCTGGACTCCTAAAGCTCTGGAGCGGTATGTGGGGTCCACGGGCGGCAGACAAAGCAGTGGAGCCGGGAAGGCCGCGGGAAGCGGCCCCTGTACCGAGGCAGCGAATCCGCCTGGGAGGGGCGCCCCGCCTGCCTCTTGTCAGATCCAGTAGTGGGTCCCAGTGAGGCGCTTTAGCACGCTCTACCCCCACGTGTCCCGTGAATCTGTTAGCTTTGCTCATTTCTTCTTTGTCCCCCCTCACATCTGACTTTTACTAACCCCAGTATTATTAATGGGTGTCATCTCATCTTTTCATCTCTCCAGGTTATTCTTTGGTAACTTTCTGTTAGTTTTGTGCACCTGCGTGTCTCCTAAGAGCGGAAAGACATAGTTGTGTTAGGCTTAATTCAAGAGAGACCAGTGTTCCCATTTTTATATTTAAGACTGTGTTTTGGGAGGGCGGGGGTAGGTATTCGTGCAGTTAGCAACTCCTTTCGTGATACTTAGTGCACTGAAGTGTCAGGGCAGTGCAGAAGGTACCTCCAACACCTGGCAGGACAGATGTCCCCACATGAGCAAGTAGTATTCTGGTTTGGTAATTGCTGGTGTTTGATTTTACCATTTCGCGTTCTTACTTTAATCTGATAACCGCTGAGGATTGTTATGTGAGATAACTGAGGCTCTAAGAACTTAACTTCTCAAAGTTACAGTTAACTCTTCGAGTAAGGGGAAAGTCAGATTTAATATCAATGCTTATGTTATTTTTATCAAAGCCCACCTAACTGAATAAGGATTTAGGTTAAACGTATTCCCTCTGCATCTCTTGGCATGTGAGAATTAAATCTTTGAATTGAATGGTGAATCTTGACTGTACGAGAAGGAAAAATCTTGCAGGCATCTGCCTAATTACAGGTGTCTCACATGTATCTTCTAACTGCTTGCTTCTCAGAGTGTGACAAGTAGCATAGGCCTCACCTGGAAGCTTGTTGGAAATGCGGAATCTCAGACTCTCCCACCTACTGAATCAGCATTTGCTTTTTAACAGGAACCTTTAACTGACCAGAGTGCTCATTAAACGATGAGAAGTATTCTTTGTCATAGAATGATTTGTTTGTCCAAGTTGAACTAAACAAGAGAAAGTAAAGGTATAAAAAGTCTTTTCACATTTTCATCATTTCCTAGAACTAATTCTGCAAACCTTTTCTACAGAATTTAAGATTTTATTCATGTGCATGGCATAGAAGATGAATTCTTCCACTTCCACCATGAGTGAAGAGCCTGACGCTCTATCGGTAGTTAACCAGTTACGGGATCTAGCAGCAGATCCGTTAAACAGAAGAGCCATCGTCCAGGATCAGGGATGTCTGCCTGGCCTTATTTTATTTATGGACCATCCCAACCCTCCAGTCGTCCACTCCGCTTTGCTTGTAAGTTGCCTTTAGTAATTTCAATCTCTGTTGACGAATTAACTTATTACTTCTTCTGCTGTAGGCTCTTCGATACTTGGCAGAATGCCGTGCAAACAGAGAAAAGATGAAAGGAGAACTGGGTATGATGTTGAGCTTACAAAATGTTATACAGAAGTAAGTACAATAGACAGTGTCTCATTTATTTACAAGACTAATTATATATGTGTTTCTTTTCAAGAACTACAACTCCAGGAGAAACAAAACTTCTGGCCTCTGAAATCTATGACATTCTTCAGTCCTCCAATATGGCAGATGGTGATAGTTTTAATGAGATGAATTCACGTCGAAGGAAAGCTCAATTTTTTCTGGGAACTACAAACAAACGTGCCAAAACAGTGGTTTTGCATATAGATGGCCTTGATGATACGGTAAGGTCTGTTAGATGGGAAAGAGAAATCATATTTTCATAACAATTTGCTTTTACTTTTTCAGTCTCGGAGAAATCTATGTGAAGAGGCTTTGTTAAAAATTAAAGGTGTTATTAGCTTTACTTTTCAAATGGCTGTTCAAAGGTGTGTGGTGCGAATCCGTTCAGATTTGAAAGCTGAGGTAAGTATTTTAAAAGACTGAATATGCTTGAGTTTCAAAATTGTTCCTTTTTATCTTGGCTTAGGCTTTGGCATCAGCAATAGCATCAACCAAGGTTATGAAAGCTCAGCAAGTTGTGAAAAGTGAAAGTGGAGAAGAGGTAAAAGTTGTGTTTAATTTTCTTTATATCCATTTGTAATAACTCTCAATATTTTCTGTATCAGATGTTGGTCCCATTCCAAGATACTCCTGTGGAAGTTGAACAGAACACAGAGCTACCTGACTACCTGCCTGAGGATGAGAGTCCCACAAAGGAACAGGACAAAGCGGTGTCCCGGGTCGGCTCACACCCAGAAGGTGGAGCTAGCTGGCTTAGCACAGCTGCAAACTTTTTATCCAGATCATTTTATTGGTGACTTCACTTTTGGGCTCAAGGACTGTGTGAACCAACAAGGGGCCAGTTTTCCATTGTTGTGGTGAACTGTCAAGTGCAATTTGCAATAAGTTATCATGAAAAGTTTTTAGATTACACGATCGCATATGCTGCATTTCACGTTTTATTGGACATTTTACCCCACTGAGTGGTAAAAAGGACAGAGGCTACAGATGGAGTTGCTTTGTTTATGAAAGTATTTTGGTTTGTTTTCTTTCATTTAATTGCCTCATATTTAAAAACCATGGGTCCACTGTTAAAACCACATGTGTATGTGCAGCTTTACATTTTATTTTACGTGAAGCATGTGATTAGGAAAACTCATTTTCTTTTCAAGCCTCAGGACCTACCTGAAGAGAAGTTTTCTTGTAGCTCAAGTTGTGCATGAATTACTGAATATTTTACTGTGCTTTTCTTCATGAAGGGTACATGCTTTGTACTCTTCACTGAAAGCTGAAAACATTTCTTGTTACCCTCTTTTGTGCCTTTTTATTTTGCCAACCGTGTTTATAGAAAGGACATTACTAATGACATTTTGCAGATTAAAAACATTCATTTGAACACAGTAGTCCCCTAGAAAAACAACTCTACAAAAATTTTGCAGCCTTATTCATTATAATTTTGATAAAATTAACACAAAATCAGTCAAGAAGGAAACATGTATATTAGTGAAGTGTTTTTGGAGACTGTTTGAATGTGACCAAATGTGGTTCTAGTTGACTTCTTTTCACTTTGGCTTATATCAATTCTTGAGAGTTAATGTGATCATGATATTGCAAACAACTATAAATGGTCTCTAGGCCTTACTTTGTGATTATACGTTATCTCCGGCTAGAAAAAAATAATGGTAGTAAAGAAACTGACAAACTGAAAATAAGAAAACAAAAATCAAATGCCTATAATACCATAATGCCAGTTTGGTATAGAGTCCAACTTTAAAACATGAATTGCTCGACAGAGTTCTATTCAGTAGGTGTTTCTTTGTATTGTCTTTTGTGAATTTATTATGAAAATGCTGCGTTGTGTTGAATGAAAAAGACCCAAATTACTGCTTATGAAGAAATAAAGCCAGCATTGATCACTTAATCCTGTTTCTCATGTCCAGCCAGAAAAAAGAACTTCAGTGAAGGTAAGATAAATAAATACATACACATATGTTTTTTTGGTAGATAAGTGCTAATTACATATATGTAATGCTTTATTAAATTTCTGAAATATTTGGTAACTAAAATTTTCTTTTTGGAAATTAATAAATCCAGATACATATTAATGTTGATATGAGTAAAAACAAATAGGAAGAAATTGAAATTTCTTTTCATCAACATGTAGAGCTGCTATTTTACTATTTGGAGAATATGATGTGAAAATTGGACCTCAAAGGGTTTCCTTGTGTTTTCATTGTAAAATACCATCATCAGTGAGAGTCTTGAGTTCACTAACATTGTCACCTTCTGGAGAGAGAGTTAATGGGGGGCATTGAGGATGATATTTTTTTACATGTGTTTGGTTTCTGATTCAAGTGACACGCACAAACTGAAAAAAAAAAAACAAAAAAAGCAACAATAACTTTCAGGGCACCTATTGCTCTAAATGCATAATATAACTTGCTGCCAGAACCAGATGTGTTTAAAAAAGAAAATAAAACCACCTTCTTTCTATAGCCATTAAAGCAAACTTTACTGTTCTAACAAATTTGTATTTTATTTTGCATTGCCACACATCTGCTTATTTAAAAACTACATCCCTTTGGTAGTAATGTTTCAGGACAAGTAGGTATTACAGCTTGATGTTTGTGTGTTCTAATTCTAAGAGTTCTTTATTCCAGATCATATAGAGTAGTTAAGACAACTGTAACAGCATTTTTTGAAATACATTGTAAAATAATAAAAGGTAACATAATTAAAATCGAGTGGATATTATATACTTGTGGTATAAGCATTATTGATTATTT